CACCCGCTCAGGCCTCAGTTTCCCCCACTGTCCAGCGGGGGTGGGGTCCCGGGCTGGGAGCCACGCGAACGCCCCCACGGTCCTCTCTTCTCGGCCGCCTCCTGCCGGGTCCCCGACCGCACCCCCTCCCGTAGGGCACGGGTCACGTGACTCGAAGCCCACCTCCTCCCGGGGAGGGGCCGGGCCTCGGGGACCCAGCGCCGGAGCGTCGCCGGGCAACAGTGCCCGCCTGGTCTTCGCCTCCCAGCAGGGGCCCGGCCCCGCCCACTGGGCGGACGCCCCGCCTCCGAATCGATCACGTGAGGGGGCCGCAGCGCTCGAACAATCCCGCCCTCTCGTTGCCGTGACAACCGCCTTGTAGGCACACTCTTCTTAAATCCGGGCCCTTGGTCCCCCGCGCGGGCGCGGGTGGATCTCTCGGGCTCTGACTTGTTTTCGGGTCACCTTCAGGCTTCAGCCAGGCACCTGACGCCTCTTTCCCCTCACGGTGCCAGGGCCGGGCCGAACTACATTTCCCAGGAGGCTCCGCGGCCAGGTGCAAACAGCGCCGTGCTGACTACATTTCCCAGACAGCCTTGCGGCGGCCCGGGCCTTAAAGCGTCCATTTCCCAGCGGCCCTCCGCTGCGAGACCGCAGCCCTTCTCTGGAGTCTCAGAGCCGCAAGACACCACGACTCCCAGAGGACCTTGCGTCGGGCAAGAAAGACTACACCTTCCAGAGGCCTCTGCGGCGCCGCGACAGGAAGCGGCGGGCGAGCCGAGTGTCCTTGCGCGTGGATCCGAGCGACCATGGTGGCCCGGGTGTGGTCGCTGATGAGGTGCGTGGGGGCGCCGGAGGGGACCCGAGTCCCCGAAAAAGTCCATTTTTGTGGGCATCCCTGTCTCCAGTCTGGTCCCGATCTGCTCTTCGCTTCCCTTAGAGTCACTTCCCCTTCGTTCCCCGCCTATGGGCCAGATAGGGAAACTGAGGCTTCAGAGGGGCGGGGCTTCCCGAGGTCGCCAATCCCCTCCCTCCTGCTTCCCAGCGAGCCCTTGGCGTTCAGTTCGCGGTGTCAGCCTCCGCCTCCGAGCCTCAGTTGTCTTCTCTGTGAGGTGGGAATGCCGGTGAATCCTGCCGCTGGCGTGGATGAGAAGTGAATGCGTGCTCGGAGCTGCGAGTGACAGCGGGCAGGAGGCGCCCAGGGACACTTGGTTTCTCCAGGGCTGGAAGGCTTCTAGAAGGTCAAGATCTTACGTCTTCACTGCCCCTGCTCTGAGCTTCTGCTCCTCCCGTCCCTGCCCGCAGGTTCCTCATCAAGGGAAGTGTGGCTGGGGGCGCCGTCTACCTGGTGTACGACCAGGAGCTGCTGGGGCCCAGCGACAAGAGCCAGGCAGCCCTACAGAAGGCTGGGGAGGTGGTCCCCCCCGCCATGTACCAGTTCAGCCAGTACGTGTGTCAGCAGACAGGCCTGCAGATACCCCAGGTACTACGGGCCGGGAACGAGGCCAGGGTTTGACCAGTTCTTTCTGCCCATCTCTTTTTCCCAGCTCCCAGCCCCTCCAAAGATTTACTTTCCCATCCGTGACTCCTGGAATGCAGGTAAGGCACCCAGTTTCTTTGCTTGGAGGGAGATCCTCCTTCCTGCCCGACACGTGTCTCTTAGGGATCTAAAAGGGAAAGGAGGCCGAGCACAGTGGCTCACGCCTGTAATCCCAGCACTTTGGGAGGCTGAGGTGGGCGGATCATCTGAAGTCAGGAGTTCGAGACCAGCCTGGGCAACATGGTGAAACCCCATCTCTACTAAAAATACAAAAATTAACCGTGCGTGGTGGTGCACACCTGTAATCCCAGCTGCTGCTTGAGAGGCTGAAGCAGGAGAATTGCTTGAACCCAGGAGGCAGAGGTTGCAGTGAGCCGAGGTTGCACCACTGCACTCCAGCCTGGGCGACAGGGCGAGACTCCATCTCAAAAAAATAAAATACAAAAATTAGCCTGGTATGGTGGCGCACTTGTAGTCCCAGCTACTTG